AGGAGTTCAAGACCAGCCTGGCCAACATGGTGAAACCCCATCTTTACTAAAAATACAAAAATTAGCCGGGTGTGGTGGTGGGCGCCTGTAATCCCAGCTACTCGGGGGGCTGAGGCAGAATTGCTTGAACCTGGGAGGCAGAGGTTGCAGTGAGCTGAGATCACGCCACTGCATTCCAGCCTGGGTGACAGAGCAATACTCTGTCGCAAAAAAAAAAAAGAATACTGGAGGCTGGGCGAGGTGGCTCACACCTGTAATCCCAGCATTTTGGGATGCCAGAGGCGGGCGGAATATCTTGAGCTCAGGAGTTCGAGACCAGCCTACACAATATGCTCCAAACGCCGCCTCTACAAAACATACAGAAACTAGCCGGGTGTGGTGGCGTGCCCCTGTGGTCCTAGCTACTTGGGAGGTTGAGGCGGGAGGATCGCTTGAGCTCGGGAGGTCGAGGCTGCAATGAGCCGAGATGGTGCCACTGCACTCTGACGACAGAGCGAGACTCCGTCTCAAAACAAACAACAAATAAGGTTGGGGGATCAAATATCTTCTAGTGTTTAAGGATCTGCCTTCCTTCCTGCCCCCATGTTTGTCTTTCCTTGTTTGTCTTTATATAGATCAAGCAGGTTTTAAATTCCTAGTAGGAGCTTACATTTACTTTTCCAAGGGGGAGGGGGAATAAATATCTACACACACACACACACACACACACACACACACACACACACACACACACTGGAGTTCGAGACGAGGCCTAAGCAACATGCCGAAACCCCGTCTCTACTAAATACAAAAAATAGCTGAGCTTGGTGGCGCACGCCTATAGTCCTAGCTACTGGGGAGGCTGAGGTGGGAGGATCGCTTGAGCCCAAGAAGTCGAGGCTGCAGTGAGCCGAGATCGCGCCGCTGCACTCCAGCCTGAGCGACAGGGCGAGGCTCTGTCTCAAAACAAACAAACAAAAAAAAAAAGGAAAGGAAATATAACACAGTGAAATGAAAGGATTGAGAGAAATGAAAAATATACACGCCACAAATGTGGGAGGGCGATAACCACTCGTAGAAAGCGTGAGAAGTTACTACAAGCGGTCCTCCCGGCCACCGTACTGTTCCGCTCCCAGAAGCCCCGGGCGGCGGAAGTCGTCACTCTTAAGAAGGGACGGGGCCCCACGCTGCGCACCCGCGGGTTTGCTATGGCGATGAGCAGCGGCGGCAGTGGTGGCGGCGTCCCGGAGCAGGAGGATTCCGTGCTGTTCCGGCGCGGCACAGGCCAGGTGAGGTCGCAGCCAGTGCAGTCTCCCTATTACATGAGTTGTTTTTATTTCTTACCCTTTCCAGAGCGATGATTCTGACATTTGGGATGATACAGCACTGATAAAAGCATATGATAAAGCTGTGGCTTCATTTAAGGTATGAAATGCTTGCTTAGTCGTTTTCTTATTTAACATGTACATTTTTATTCCTATTTTCGTAGCATGCTCTAAAGAATGGTGACATTTGTGAAACTTCGGGTAAACCAAAAACCACACCTAAAAGAAAACCTGCTAAGAAGAATAAAAGCCAAAAGAAGAATACTGCAGCTTCCTTACAACAGGTTATTTTAAAATGTTGAGATTTAACTTCAAAGTGCATGTATATATCTTTGATTTCTTTTGTAGTGGAAAGTTGGGGACAAATGTTCTGCCATTTGGTCAGAAGACGGTTGCATTTACCCAGCTACCATTGCTTCAATTGATTTTAAGAGAGAAACCTGTGTTGTGGTTTACACTGGATATGGAAATAGAGAGGAGCAAAATCTGTCCGATCTACTTTCCCCAATCTGTGAAGTAGCTAATAATATAGAACAGAATGCTCAAGAGGTAAGGATACAAAAAAAAAAAAATTCAATTTCAACAAAAACCTGCATATTTTTTCTTTTTAAAGAATGAAAATGAAAGCCAAGTTTCAACAGATGAAAGTGAGAACTCCAGGTCTCCTGGAAATAAATCAGATAACATCAAGCCCAAATCTGCTCCATGGAACTCTTTTCTCCCTCCACCACCCCCCATGCCAGGGCCAAGACTGGGACCAGGAAAGGTAAACCTTCTATGAAAGTTTTCCAGAAAATAAAGTTAATTTTCCTTTGAAATATTCCTTATAGCCAGGTCTAAAATTCAATGGCCCACCACCGCCACCGCCACCACCACCACCCCACTTACTATCATGCTGGCTGCCTCCATTTCCTTCTGGACCACCAGTAAGTAAAAAAGAGTATAGGTTAGATTTTGCTGGATATAAACAATATCTTTTTCTGTCTCCAGATAATTCCCCCACCACCTCCCATATGTCCAGATTCTCTTGATGATGCTGATGCTTTGGGAAGTATGTTAATTTCATGGTACATGAGTGGCTATCATACTGGCTATTATATGGTAAGTAATCACTCAGCATCTTTTCCTGACAAACATGTGTGCTCACCTTCTGCCATGATTTTAGTTTCCTGAGGCCTCCCTAAAAGCCGAGCAGATGCCAGCACCATGCTTCCTGTAAAGCCTGCAGAACCGTGAGTCAACTAAACCTCTTTTCTTTATGAAAGAAAAGGAAGGAAGGGAGAGAGGGAAGGAGAAAAAGAGAGAGGGAGAGATGGATGGAGGAAGGGAGGGAGGGCTTACAACCATGAGGACAGTTTTTAGGTCAATGAGGGATGACTTGGGAGTCCTATGAAGACTGATGTAAACTAGAATAAAGGGCATGATGAGCTTATGATTCAAAAGTATTTTGTCATAGAAATAGTTTGTTTTCTGTAAAAGAACACAGTAAATATTTTAGCTTTGTAGGCCACTGAGTCTCTGTTGCTTTAAAAAATGTGAAAACCATTCTTAGCTTGAGGGCTGGACAGTCCAGGGCCATACTTTACTGACCGCTGCTTGAACTAAACGCTGTTAGAAGCAGCTCTGGAAAAATAATTTGCATGGAATCTTATGATTTTTTTTTTTTTTTTTTTTTTTTTGAGGCAGAATTTTGCTCTTGTTGCCCAGGCTAGAGTGCAATAGCGCGTTCTTGGCTCACTGCAACCTCCGCCTCCTGGGTTCAAGCAATTCTCCTGCCTCAGCCTCCCGAGTAGCTGGGATTACAGGAAGGCACCACCATGCGTGGCTAATTTTGTATTTTTAGTAGAGACAAGGTTTCTCCATGTTGGTCAGGCTGGTCTCGAACTCCCAACCTCAGGTGATCCACCCGCCTCGGCCTCCCAAAGTGCTGGGATTACCAGCGTGAGCCACTGCACCTGGTCAAGTATCATGGTTTTTTAATAGTATGCACACATGGGACAAAACTCAACTGGTATAAAAGGGTATGCAGGAGAAAAAAAGCAAACTTCCCTCTCTCCCTTTTCTGTCCACCAGCCATCCTGTTCTCCTCCCTAAACTCAATTATGGTTGCCTGTTTTTTATATAAGTTTTCCATGAATTTATAAATACATCACGTGCATATATCCTGTCAGTCAATATTAAGAAATTACTAGGTTATTTTGTGTTTATGTGTGCACTATTAGATTTAATGAGTTATGCTAGTTGTTGCCTCTTATATCCACATTCAGTCTTCATTGTCTGTTCTGTAATAATAGATCTGGGCCCTGTAAATACCTCTCCCATGACAGTAAGCACAGAGTGAAACTTTGTCAATCGAGGGTGCTGCTGACACACTGAAGGGGCAAGGGCTGCTTTTCCTGGTTCCATTGTGCTCCTCTAGGCAGACACCTGCAACACCTGTGCCATCTGCAATACCAGCTCCTGTAGCACATACACTCTGCCTCTGCAGCACCTCGTTCTGGCTGCACACTTCTTGGGCGGTGCCTAACTTCAGCAGCACCCAATGGTCAGCAGCGCACAGTACCCCCACATGAATGGCTTCCCTTGACATGCACAAGGTCCCTTCTCTGCAAAGTGCCCCAAGCCCAGCACCTTCTCCAGCTGCAACTCCACAGCCTCAGCAAACCTCTGTCTTTCACAGCTGTGTCCTCTCACACGAAGTCTGGATCTCAGCCCGGATCTCAGCCCTGAGCTTTCTTCTTTGAGTTGTTCTGTCTCAGCCTGGGGTGAAAAGCCCATATCGGCTGTTCCCTGCATCTGCCCAGGCTTCTCTTTATTCCTTACTACCCAATCCCCATTCCAGTCCTCTGTTAATAACTCTTACGGACAGTCCCCAACTCATGATGACTTGACTTAGGATTTTTCTACTTTGCAATGGTGCAAAAGTGATCCGCATTCAGTAGAAACTGTTCCTCAAGTACTCATACGACCTCTATTTTTCACTTTCTGTACAGTATTCAATAAATTGCGTGAGATTTTCAATACTTTATTATAAAATAGGCTTTGTGTTTATGATTTTGCCCAACTGTAAGCTAATATAAGTGTTCTCAGCGTGTTTAAGGTAGGTCAGGTTAAGCGATGATGTTTGGTAGTTTAGGTATATTAAATGCATTTCTGACATACAATATTTTCTACTTACAATGGGTTTTTCAGGATATAACCCTGTTGTAAGTTGAGGAGCATCTTATTTTATTTATTTATTTATTTATTTGAAATGGAGTCTTGCTCTGTCACCCAGGCTGGAGTGCAGTGGCACGATCTTGGCTCACTGCAACCTCTGCCTCCTGGGTTCAAGCAATTCTCCTGCCTCAGCCTCCCAAGTAGCTGAGACTACAGGTGCACACCACCATGCCTGGCTTTTTTTTTTTTTTTTTAATTTTTTTTTGTATTTTTAGTAGAGACAGGATTTCACCATGTTGGCCAGGCTGGTCTCGAACTCCTGACCTCAAGTGATCTGCCCACCTCGGCCTCCCAAAGTGCTGGAATTACAGGCGTGAGCCACTGCGTCAGGCCGAGCATCTGTATATTAAACTTTCCCCATTCAAATTTCTGTGTGGTTTCTGTCTCCTGACTGGATTCTGATATAATGCTTAACAACCTTTCTAATTACAAAGGTATTACATATAAAATCAGACAAGCAAGAAGACAATCCATCCCACCTTCTAGTACTCTTGCCCTCCAGAGGTAGCTCCAGTTAATATTTTAGTGCTAAACTAGATTTATTTTTGTTTTAAATAGAAAAATAATGCAGGCACGAAAGTAAAACAAAAAACAGTACAGAATGGGAGAGACTGAAAAGTAAGAATGGCTTCCAGGCCCACTTCCTAGAGGTACGCACTATTAACATTTTTAGATATAAACTTCCAGAAATTTTTTTCCAGTTTTATTTAGGTATAATTGACAAAATTATTTATATTTCAGTTGTACAACATGGATGTTCAACATGTTTTGGTGTACATATACTTTCTGATATTATAAATGGTTACCACAAGCAAGCTCAGTAACATATTCAGAAATTCTTAATGTAGCTAGCAATATAAGTGGTTTTGTTTTTTGTTTTGAGACAGACAGGGTCTTGCTCTGTTGCCCAGGCTGGAATGCAGTGGCGCCATCTTGGCTCACTGCAACCTCTGCCTCCCGGGTTCAAGCAAGTCTTGCGTCTCAGCCGCCCTAGTGGCTGGGACTACAGGCATGTGCCACCACACCTGGCTAATTTTTGTATTTTTAGTAGAGATGGGGTTTCACCATGCTGGCCAGGCTGGTCTCGAATTCCTCACCTCAAATGATTCGCCCGCCTCAGCCTCCCAAAGTGCTGGGATTACAGGTGTGAGCCACCGCACCCAGTCATAAGTGGTTTTCTAAACAAATGAGACCACACCATACATACTGTCCCTATATTTCATACTTGGGCAAGGGGAGGGGAGTTGACTTTTTTCTTAGTGAGAATAAAAATGAGGATAAAAGTATGGTTGTTTACCAACTTATAGTAGTATCATGAATTTCGAATGGTCTTCTGGCCGTTCAGAAAACTACTTAACTGGTAGGAACGAAATTCTGGACACTGACATTGATATAGACACTCATATCAAATATAATACTATGAAATACTATGATATGGAAATAATATGCAATCACTAGAGATAAAATATTTTCTACCCAAGTAGAGTGGATTCATAAGAAAATTCTAAATTATAGCATATGTTGAACTCTGAGAAGCCTCTGGAATGAAGTCATTTTTCCCTAACCCCTGTTTCCTCTTTATATTGGCAGTGGATAAATGGAAAGTAAGTTAACTCTACTGTACCAAAGCTAGTTCAATATAGAAAACAGGTTCTACAAGGATTAAGGAACATCTCTTGGCCCACAGAAGATTCATGTGGATCCTGTGTTAAACCCGTTTCATCCATGTATGAAAGTGATTCAACCGTTAAGTTAGCCATTTATTATATAAATTGAATACTTCTTCCATATTGTGGCTTTTAGATAGATTGGCAGACCTGTCCCCAACCCCTTCCCTGTTGACCATGGACAATGGAGGGTTTGCTGTATAAACTTGATTGAAGGGTTTGCCTTTAGCTGGGGTGGATTACTCAGGGACCTCAAAGGTATTGGTGATGATTTATTTCTTGAGCTTGGTGGTGAGTATGCAGGACTGTGTTTTGTTTTGTTTTGTTTTTTAGCAAGCCTTACACATTTTCTTTTGTATGCAATATTTAATAAAATAATTTTGGATAATTTGGTTTTTAGCATTAATCAACAACTTTTTTTACATCCTCAATATGCCCCAAGACAAATTATTGATTCAGCAGTTTTTAGCTGAATCTTTTATTTCTGAATGATTGGAGAGAACGGCAGTATCCATTTCTGGAGAATAGTTAAGTACTTAGATTGAGGATGTCTTTCTTTCATGACATTAAGCAATGCAATATCATCTGCATCCAAGAGCCAACTTAACATGTTCAGTCTAATGAGCCTTGGTAGTCGTAACACACATTGACTCAAAGACTTGACTGTTGTGGCCTGAGCTTTGATACACTCTGTGAAATGCCTGGAGATGTCCAACTCCTGCAAGTTTGGCATGTTGTCCAGTGCTTGAAAGAAATTTCTGTATCCTTCCTCTGTAATCTTGTGATTGATTGAAAGCTTTAGGTTCTCAAGTTTCTGGAAACCTCCACTGATTGCTACTTTGGCTACAAGAACAAAACATTCATGAAAATAGAATCATAAGGACTTCCATTTCAATAATGGTAGACAAGGTTATTTGAACCAGCCTCCTCTCCCACCACTACTGCTAGTAGGAAGTACTCAATATAATTTTGTTTTTTGAAATGGGGTCTTGCTATGTTAACACAGGCTGGTCTCTTTTTCTTTCTTTCTTTTTTTTTTTTTTTTTTTTTTTTTTTTGAGATGGAGTCTCGCTCTGTTACCCAGGCTGCAGTGCAGTGGCATGATCTCAGCTCACTGCAACCTCCGCCTCCCAGGTTCATGCCATTCTCCTGCCTCAGCCTCCCGAGTAGCTGGGACTACAGGCGCCCGCCACCATGCCCAGCTAATTTTTTGTATTTTTAGTAGAGACGGGGTTTCACTGTGTTAGCCAGGATGGTCTCGATCTCCTGACCTTGTGATCCACCCGCCTTGGCCTCCCAAAGTGCTGGGATTACAGGCGTGAGCCACCGCGCCTGGCCATCACAGGCTGGTCTCAAACTCGTGGACTCAAGTGATCCTCCTGCCTCAGCTTCCCAAGTAGGTGGGATTACAAGCACGTGTCACTGTGCCCAGCTTAATATAATATTTTGAAAATATCTCCTTAAAAACCCCAAAGAGCTGATGGGTTAATAAAGAACCACCTGGCAAAAATCTAAGGGAGAAGCAGAAACCAAAGAAGTACAGCCAAGCCTAAAGCACTGACGCCATTGTGCTGAGAGTTTCACCATCCTGGACAAATATGAGCTTCTCTTTTGGTCTCACAGGAGGTCACATGCCAAGGTACATCATGCCTACAAACCAGACTAAATTGGCAAGTCACAGTGGCTCACGCTTGTAATCCCAGCATTTTGGGAGGCCGAGGTGGGTAGATCACTTGAAGTCAGGAGTTCGAGACCAGGCTGGCCAACATGGTGAAACCCCATCTCTACTAAAAATACAAGAATCAGCCGGATATGGTGGTACATGCCTGTAATCCCAGCTACTCGGGAGGCTGAGGCAGGAGAATCAGCTTGAACCTGGGAGGTAGAGGTTGCAGTGAGCCAAAATCCCACCACTGCACTCCAGCCTGGGTGACAGAGCAAGACTCCGTCTAAAAAACAAAAAGAGAAAACAAAAAAAAAAAAATCCAGACTAAATTACAAGGGACTTCAAAGAGTGTAGCAATTATGTCTTCCCCTTTTATAGAGAAGGGGGTGTGACATTCCTAAAGCC